CTGCCCCGAGGCCTGGCACGAAGAAGCCAAACAAAAGAACAAAGATTCCTCAACAATCCCAGGGTCAGAAGAATCTTCTGTACCAGGCTTGGAAAATGCACCTGCGGACTATGACATACTTGGGCAAAGGGCATTGTGGGGCCAGGGAGGAGTTCAGGAGCTGTGCAGGAAGAAGGAGGGAGGGCAATGCTATGTTGTAGAAAGGGTGAGCTCATTAAACTTTACAATCCCCCTGATACTGACCCCATTTTACAGACGAAGAAGCATGGGCTCAGAGAGGTTGAGGAGCTTGCCCAAGCTCACAGCTGGGATTCAAACTTAGGCGTCTTTGGTCCGACACCCATGCCCCAGCTCCCTCGTCACAGATCCCTGGGATACCTGACTCAGCCATTGTAGGGCCGCGGGCGGGGCATAATGGACAGCTTCTAAGCTGACCACCCAATCCTCCCCAGTGGCTGTTCTCCATTCCTGCTTCCCAGAAACCCATCCTTCCCGGGCTGATCCTACAAAGGATCTTCTATAATAGGATCTTGGGGCCTCAATTTCCCTTTTGTGCGTGTGCTGGGGCAGGGATCTTCCTCTAGGAATGAGGAAGAGAGAGAGACAAGAGAAAAGCATGGCCTTTCTGCCCCACTGTGCTAAGCCCCCAGCCAGGGTCCTCCCGGAAGCCCAACTCCTGCCGCGCGCGGCCTGGCGTGCAGGAATGGAGCTCGGTCCCTTTAAATCCCGCCGAGGAACGCCTGAGGGCCGGGCCGCGCCATTCCCGGATCCGCCGGCTGGGAATCGCGGGTCCCCGCGCGTCCTGCAGCACTTCCCGCGCCGCGCCCCCAGCCCAGTGCGCCGGCTCTGTGCCGGGGTGCCCGGGCGGTCGGGAGAATGAGCCGCATCTACCACGACGGCGCGCTCCGGAACAAGGCGGTGCAGAGCGTCCGGCTGCCAGGGGCCTGGGACCCCGCCGCCCACCAGGGGTAGGCCTGGGCTCACGGCCTCGGGTCGGCCTCCCCTGCCCCGGCTCGAACCCCGCAACAGGATCGGGTGGGGGGGTGGGATGCGGGTGGGGGAAAACTGGGGTTGCCAAAGCCGCCTCTCCGCCTTCAGTCCGCCCCTCCAGTCCGCCGCTCCCGGCGCCCCTGCCGCCGCGCCCGCCCAGCGACCCCATGACACAGATCGGCTTAAAGCTCCCCGCCTGTCCGCCTGCCCTCGAGAGAGGGTCCCGACCCCCAGACAGGTCTCCGAAGGCTGGGCTTCGCCTCACGCCGACCTCCGGCCCCACCCCACCCGCGTAACTATAAACTCCAGCTACTTGCCGCGCTGCTTTTGCACAGACTCATGCCCTGCCCCAGAAGGGACAGTGGCCGTGCTGTGGCGGGAACAGCGGGCGGGCTGGTCCAGAGCAGGGCCTGCCTGGGTGAGGAGGATTTGGAGGGCCAGGCCCTGTCGTCACAGGGTTATGAGGCCGAAGGGACCATTCCATTTACAACTGCGCTGAAGAATTGTGCTAAGTGAAATAAGCCAGATACAGAAAGACAAATACTGTGTGATCTCGTATATGGAACCTATAAAAGCGTTGAACCATAGAAACGGCAGAACAGACCAGGCGCTGTGGTTCACGCCTGTAATCCCAGCACTTTGGGAGGCCGAGGCGGGTGGATCACTTGAGGTTAGGAGTTTGAGACCAGCCTAATGGTGAAACTGGCTATCCTTTCTTTCCCTTTCATCCCCAGGGGAAATGGTGTCCTGCTGGAGGGAGAACTGATCGATGTATCTCGGCACAGCATCTTGGACACTCATGGCAGGAAGGTGAGGATGCTTCCTCGGTGCTAGCTAGAGGGCGCCCCCTCACTCTCTGTCTGCCTGGCCCCAGGAGCGCTACTACGTGCTGTATATCCGGCCCAGTCACATCCATCGCCGTAAATTCGACGCCAAGGGAAATGAAATCGAGCCCAACTTCAGCGCCACCAGGAAGGTGAACACGGGCTTCCTCATGTCGTCCTACAGTAGGTATCCTCTGCCCTCCCTCTCTCCCTCAGATAATGACCCTCCTGCGCTCTGTGCCTGCAGAGGTGGAAGCCAAGGGGGACACTGACAGGCTCACGCCCGAGGCGCTGAAGGGGCTGGTCAACAAGCCAGAGCTGCTCGCGCTGACAGAGAGCCTCACCCCCGACCACACAGTGGCGTTCTGGATGCCCGAGTCAGAGATGGAGGTGATGGAACTCGAGCTGGGGGCCGGGGTACGGCTGAAGACTCGGGGCGATGGTCCCTTCCTGGGTGAGCAATGCAACCCTCACTGTGGCCCACTGCAGAGGACATTCAATTTCATCTCTTCTTTCAGATTCATTGGCCAAACTTGAGGCTGGAACAGTGACCAAGTGTAATTTCACTGGTGATGGAAAGACAGGGGCATCCTGGACAGACAACATCATGGCCCAAAAGTGTTCGAAGGGGGCTGCAGCGGAGATCCGAGAGCAGGGGGATGGGGCAGAGGACGAGGAGTGGGTAGGTACCTGGTGTTGGTGCAGTTGTATCTCTCCACATCTCTTTACCCCTTGGATTTCTCTAGGATGACTGAGGGACGTGGCTGCCTCTGGGGGCACCAGCACCTTCTGTAGCATTGTGGAACATTTCTTCCATGAACTTCTACTCTGGAGCTGGAGAGAACAGTCTGCCAAGTCTTACCTGGTTCTTCCCCATAGCCACCTTGGAATACTCTTTGAACAAGCTCTGCTAAAACCAAACCCATGACCACTGTGTTGGTGGTGGGGCCTCATGCTGTGGCTCAGGGAGGGCCCCTCCCTGCATGTGAGTCTAGCCTTCCTAGACATTACATGATGACCCTTTAAAAAAAAATTAGAGATGGAGGTCTCACTATGTTGCCCAGGCTGATCTCAAACTCCTGGACTCAAGCGATCCACCCCCCTCCACCTCCCAAGGTGTTGGGATTACAGGCGTGAGCCACTGCACCCAGCCTCATGTTGACCCTGGCCCTGGATAGCAGCTTTGTTTGTAGAGGCAGGTGGTGGGAGAGACCCTAGGACAGCCTGAGAGTAACTGGACCTGGTATTGGTGCGGAGTGGGGAATATCCCTTGTCTAAATGCAGAGCAGCTGAGAGAAGTTAGCGGGGCTCTTCCTCCGTTCTCATTGTTTCCTGCTTTCCTTCCCCACCCACCCCTTCCTCAGCACTCTGTGTTGTAGCCTGTACTATCCTGCTTCAAGCCTCCGTGTCCCTTGTACCTTCCCCCTACCTTGAGTTGCCAGTTCTTTACTCCCTCAAATGTTCCCATGCCACCTCTGGGGTTTCTGTTATCTGACATCCCTGGCTGCTTTCCTGGTAGATGCCATTCCCAGAGAGGCCAACAGCGTTCCCAGGCGTGGCTGGCTGGTCCGCATCTCTCAGACTCACTCTGCCAGGCTACAGTTTTGAGAATACCTTTTTTGTTGTTGTTTTGTACCTGGAGAACTTTTTATGAATGAGTAAATCTTCAGAAAGGAATTCCTCCACCCTTACTGGGTTATTGTCAGGTGTAAACGGCCTTTCAGCTGAGCAATGTTCCTATGAGAAGGAAGCCATTTCTCTTGGCTCATGAACACTGCCTTTTGGGTAGTATACCCACACCCAGATCTGTGAAGAGACCTGGAATTGAAGTCTCCATGTCGTCAGGACTTGGTGGCATGTGGATCTTGCTTGACTTGGGAAAAGAGAGGGTGGTGGTGAACTAATAATTATGGAGTCCCCCTAATGTGTCGAACACAATGCTAGATGATTTCCATGATAATAATTACTCATACTTGTGCTAAGCACTTGCGATATCGTACTTCTCACAACAGTCCATGAGGTACTGATTATTATTCCCATTTTCTCATGAGACTAAAGCTCAGAGCTCTAGGATAGTATACAGTGGCAAGAGGAATTTACATCCAAGCACTCAGATTTCAAAGCCCACATTCTTAACTACCGGACTATTCATATTACAGAGCAGGAAAAGGGTCTCAGACAGGTTAAGCAACCTGCCCAGAGTCACACAGCTAATGAGTAGCAGAATCAGGATTCAAACCCAGAGCTGTCAAAAGCAAACCTTATGTTCCTTCCACTGTCCCCTGCTTCCTTGCCCTTCAGAAAGGTCTTGGAAACAGGGGCCAGAGGATGTGGTAGCCACTTCACTGGTGTTCTGTGTCTGAATGGGACTTTCTCACAGGCAGGCCATGCTGGGACCTCAGCCATGGGGGTGGCCAGGGAGGTGGTTGAGCAGAAGGATAGCTGGGGACACTGACTGGGGGTAGAGTCACCCAGTGTCTTTAGACATCCTGCTGTCTAAAGCACTGTGTCCAAAGGGTATGGCACACTTATATGGACAGGTCACCATTCCAAACAAGGAGGCCCAGTGTGTCAATAGGAGAGGTCCTAAAGCAACAAAAAGGGCGGGGTGTCTTGGATGGGCTTCAGGAAGGGAAAGACCATTGTGTCTGGAGCTCAGAGAATGGGGGCTGGTGTTTGAGATGAGGCTGGAGATTGGGCATGGCATCCTCACGCATGTTAAGGAATTGGGGACTTTATCCTTAACATCCTGGAAGCCAGTGATCCCATGGAGAGTGAGAAGATCTGATCTGTGTTTCAAAGGTCACTTGACTGCCGAGCAGCTGGAGGCGAGTTGCTCCTTTAGGAGACTGCTGCAGTTGCCTGGGTGAGAGGCTAGAGGGGTCTGGTCTATAGCAGTGGCAGGGGAGATGGAAAGAAGAGAATGATTTGAGGGGCATTCGGGGGGCAAAATCAACAGGACCTGGGGGGAGACGAAGGGATCAAGAATGATGCCCAGATTCTGGGTGAGTGGCAGTGCTGTGGTGCACAAGTAGTGATGTTATGTTTCCGGGTGACCTGCTGTTTAGCAGGAGCCCAGCCTGTGGCTAAGAAGTATAGAGAACTGAAACTAGCTCCCTAGGGATGGGAAAACCAAGTGGGCTGAGGATAAGAACAGGGCCCCAGGGCTGGGTGCAGTCGCTCACGCCTGTAATCTTAGCACTTTGGGAGGCCGAGGTGGGCGGATCACTTGAGGTCAGGAGTTCGAAACCAGCCTGATCAACACAGTGAAACCCCGTCTCTACCAAAAAATACAAAAATTACCCGGACATGGTGGCACATGCCTGTAGTTCCAGCGCCTTGGGAGGCTGAGGCATGAGAATTTCTTGAACCCGGGAGGTGGAGGTTGCAGTGAGCTGAGATTGCCACTGCACTCCAGCCTGGGCAACACAGTGAGACCCTGTCTCAAAAAAAAAAAAAAAAAAAAGAATAGGGTCCCAGGCTCAGCAGGTAGGGACACTGAGGTAAAATCCTATTCCCTAGGACTAGGGACTAGGAAGGGAGAAAATAGGAAGCTGCTGTGGCATAGGCATCTGCATGGGCAGATGGTGAGGCCAAAGCCCCTGATTTTGCCATACCTCCTGCCCTGGTCAGGACTGGTTCAGGCATTAGGGCAGGCCCAGCCAGGGCAGAAGCCTTCCTAGATACACCTGTGGGGAGTTGAGGAACTACAGCAGGGCTGAAACCCTGCTTTCAGGGGCCCCCATGTGGCTGGTAGGGGCAGCTTTTGGAAGCTAGACTGGATCCTATTACTCCCCAGATGAAAAGTTCAAATTCCTTAATACAACTCAGAGCTCATCACAATGTCACAACCCTCCTTTCTCGGCTCGCTTCCTCCTTAAGAGCTCTGGGGCGATTCTTTCAGACCAGCCTGAGGGATCTTCCACAGGTTGTTAATAGGGCTAGAAACAAAAAGTGGTGGTGTTTCTATGATCTAATTTGTTGGAACAAACGTAGTGTTAAACTCAAACATTTCTGTAGGATTTCTTGGAGCTTTAACTATACTAACATTTACTGTAACTCTTCAGGACAGGGTATGATTACGTATTTCCCACATTTCTTTGGTCAGAGAACCCGTTTTTGTGAGGAGCATTTCATGGGACAGCTGTTGTGAGAAACAGTTTGGGAAGGGCTGTGTTGGTCCCATGGAGGGGCTGGCTGTTCCCAGAGCAGGTCACTCCCCCACTTGCATTGCCTTGCCTGGACTCTTTTCTTGGAGGGAGGTCCCTTTCCTCTACCCATCTGAATTTTTTTTTCTTCCACCAGTGTCCAGCTTGCCTTTCACCATGGGCCTAATGATGGAAATTACAGTTATTTTGTATCTTCAAACAGAACCAAGCAAATCCTCTGAGCTTCATTCATATGGGAAATTTTCTTTCTTTCTTTTTTTTTTTTTTGAGATGGAATTTCGCTCTTGTTGCCCAGGCTGGAGTGCAATGGCTCAATCTCGGCTCACTGCAACCTCCACCTCCCAGGTTCAAGAGTTTCTCCTGCCTCAGCAGGAGGATTACTGTAATCCCAAGTAGCTGGGATTACAGGCCTGCGCCACCACGACTAGCTAATTTTGTACTTTTAGTAGAGATGCGATTTCACCATGTTGGCTAGGCTGGTCTCGAACTCCTGACCTCAGGTGATCCACCCTCCTCAGCCTCCCAAAGTGCTGGGATTACAGGCATGAGCCACAGTGCCGGACATTATGGGAAAATTTTTTGAGGGACTAAACTAATCTCCACAAATAGCAATGCATTTAGGAAATATATTTAAAGGGGAAAAAAAGACTCATAGTTTCACTCAGTCATGTTCATAATTTTTAGTATTTGGGTTTTTTAGCATGTAATTTGTGTACATAGTTTTGGTTTTTGTAAACTTGCATAGGGGTTTTCTGGTACAAACTGGAAAACCTGCTAGACAAATTCTGAAACATCTGTAATGCTTGTAGGTAGTTGTTGTAACACTATGCCCACACATAATCACTTTCCATATTGCTGCATAGTCTTTGTAACCATTTTTCTTCTTCTTTTTTTTGAGATGGAGTTTTGCTCTTGTTGCCCAGGCTGGAGTGCAATGGCGCGATCTTGGCCCACTGCAACCTCTGCCTCCCGGGTTCAAGCTATTCTGCTGCCTTAGCCTCCCGAGTAGCTGGGATTACAGGCACACGCCACCACGCCCGGCTAGTTTTTGTATTTTTAGTAGAGACGGGGTTTCACCATGTCAGCCAGGCTTTTCTTGAACTTCTGATCTCAAGTGATCCTCACTCCTCAGCCTCCCAAATTGCTGGGATTACAGGCGTGAGCCACCACGCCCACCTGTAACCATTATTTTTAAGATTGCTACCATTGGATAGTTCTGTCATGGTCCAACTTTTGGATATTTAAAATTGATCCCTGTGTGGCTAACAGAATTAATGTTTCCAAAAATGTTGAAAATTATATAGTTCTCTTAATTCCCCACCTCTAACTATATTTTTGGGTTATTTCTTTAGGAACAGATGCCCAGGAGTCATATTACTGAGAATCTAGAAATCTTTTGCAAAGTTCTTGTTATATTGCCAAATTGCTTCCCAAAAGGGTTGTTCTAAACCATAATTTCACCAGCAATGTAGGGGAGAACCATTTTTATGCTGCCCTTGTGAGAATTGGGTATGAAAACATTTTTAAAATGATTTTTGATGAGGTGAAAATAATATTTGAATATATTTTAATTTGCCTTTCCCCCACTTATAGTGAGCTTAAACATTTTTTCCTTTTCCTAGCTGTATTTCTCCCTTTGTTATTCGTTCTTTCGTCCATTTATCTACTGGGGAGATGGGGAGTGTTATCTTTTTAGTTTATCAGTTATTTGCATTTTAAATATAACCATTTGCCATATTTTAACAACGATTTTTCCATTAAATAATTCTTTTTATAAAAAAACTTTATATATCTGTTGATGTTTTGTGATTTTTATTGCTTCTAAGCTAATACAGATTTTTGGATCTTATTCAATTTCGCTTTCTTCTGTTTAGGTTATTATCTGGTTTTATACCTAACTACTTATTTTCAAATTGCTAACCAGTTATCCTAATAGTATTTACTGAATTCCTTCCCACTCCTACATCACATATTAAAATTATTTTATGCCTAAATTATTTATAATATTTCAGTTATTCTTCCTATAATTACAATTTGAACCATCAAAGTAGGTTTTCATAGTTGGCAGAGCTAGTTCTTCTTCATAATTCTGTTTCAGAATTTTCTTTGATATTCTTCCTCAACATTTTAAACATTTTGTCAAGTTTCAGTGCAACTGACTTTTGGTTTTTATTTATTTAAAAACTGGGCCATGCCGGGCGCAGTGGCTCACGCCTGTAATCCCAGCACTTCGGGAGACTGAGATGGGTGAATCACTTGAGGTCAGGAGTTTGAGACCAGACTGGCCAATGTGGTGAAACCCCATCTCTACTAAAAATACAAAAATTTGCTGGGCATGGTGGCATGTGCCTGTAATCCCAGCTACTGGGGAGGCTGAAGCAGGAGAATTGTTTGAACCCGGGAGACGGAGGTTGCAGTGAGCCAAGATTGTGCCACTGCACTCCAGCCTGGGCAACAGAGTGAGACTCCATCTCAAACAAACAAACAAACAAACAAACAAAAAACTGGACTAGGCGTGGTGGCGGTTTGGGAGACTGAGGCTGGAGGATTGCCTGAGGCCAGCAGTTTGAGGTTACAGTGAGGTATGACTGTGCCACTGCACTCCAACCTGGGTAAGACCCTATCTCTGAAAAACAAACAAGCAAACCCCAGAACTCTGGCTGCAAAAGTAGTACATATTTCTTTGAAGGAAAAAAAGGAAAACTTGATAATCCTACCACCCAAAGATGTTTTTAAATCACTTATGTGGTACTCAGTTATGTGCCATGCACTGTCCAAGTGCTTACAAATATTATACTAACTCCCTTTGTGTTTATAACAACTGTCTGAAGTCAGTAGACTCATTTTCCAGTTTTCCAGTTTAGGAAACTGATATTACACCTTTTCTACAGATGGGGAAACTTGCCCAGGGTGCCCAGGCAGTCCGCAGAACCATGCTTTGAATCAGGGCAGTGTGGTTCCAGGGTCCTGTACAGATCAAACACCCTGACTCTGCCATTCCATCAGATACATGATTCATATTTTGGTGTATTTGCCTCCAATCTTGAGCAAAGTGGGTTGTCCCTGTACATACTTTGTGTAATCTTTTAGCTTAACAGGTGTCATGAACACTTCCGTATCATAAATCTTTCCCAGCATGATTTTTATTATCTATTTAATATTTCTCATATTCAATGTAGAACAATGCACTTAACCAATTTCTCATTTTTGTAATAATTTTCTTCCCATTTTCCCCTGTAATAACACTGCTGAGATATATATTTTTTTCTTCTTTTTTTTACTGTTCTGAAGATACTCTGGCAGAAATGTATGTTCCTCAGGCTAAATCTTTTCACACATCCACAATCATTTTATCATAAATTCTAGAGCTGGAAACGCTGAGTCTAATGTTTTATATATATATATAT